CTTTTTTTCATCATACAGTTTTTTTTTTCTTTTGGTATCACCATTACTTCTCCTAAAGTCACGACATAATATCACCTACAGCAGAAATGAGGACTTCAGTGGAATTGACATCTCCTTCCATCAAGCGCATTTGCAGTCCATCTTTAGCAGGACCTCTCTCTAATGGCTAAGGCTAGGCAGAAGAATTTGAAGACAGTCTGGTTTCCATTTTCCTAATGCAGCCTGGCCCAAGAGCCAGGACTCCCATAAGACTAGTCTACTGTGGGAGTCAGGGTCTTTTCCACGTGTGGAGGCTAGTGTTTGATGCTGGACGGCCTGGAGTAAAGGGCGAAGGGGAGAAGGTAACCAACCAGGCTGGCCTCGGGATTCGCAGAGGAGGGCTGGGGCTTTGACTTCTGCAGGGAGGTGAGCAGTGTGGCCAAGGGCTACTCAAGGAACGCCTCTGCGAGAATTCAGACTGTGGTTGAGCGCACAAAGCAAGAGTGTGCGAAGAAAAGTTAACGCCTCTCCCAGCTGACCCCAAAATCTGCTAATCTGGGCCTGACGGAAAAAATTCGGAGAAGAACCACCTCGGCCGAGTTACGTGAAAAGGCTGGGTACGAACTACTCTGGCTCTACTTGGGGCGCCGGCTCAGAGCGATGGGCAGGACGTCCGCGAGGAAGAAAGAGTGACGATGATTTTTCAAGGAGTCTGAACCAGCTCACCCAGCAAACCCTCCTCCCATCGAGCACCCAGCGTACAATCATCGAAGGGCCGAGGGTCCTGCCCTCAGTCTCGATGGCGGCCGGGGCGCGCCCCGGCCACGGCGCACGCGCCGGCCTCAGCGCTCCCTCCTCCATGCCCTCGGCGCACGGCGCCGCCCACTCACCCAGCTGCACCTCTCCGTGCGTCCCCAAGCTCACCCGCTCTGAGGCTGCCCCCGCTAGTCTAGCTGCCGAGCCCGGAAGTGGATGCAGCCGCTCGGCGGAGAGGACGAGGGGGAGGGGGAAGTGCTTCCGGGGAAACGGGCCGGGGTTGGTGTTTGTAAACTTGCCTCGGTCCCGGTGGGGGCAGCCGCGGCGGTGGGGTTGGCAGGGTGTGCTGGGGCCTGGAGGAGGCGCCGCGCGGCCAGGGAGCCAGCGGGAGGCCGCGCCTGGCAGGTAGGAGCAAGCCCCAAAGACCGCAGCGTCGTTTAGCAGCCCCCCTCTTCCTTTCTGGTTTCAGGTTTCTGAAACAGATCGTGAGCTTCATCAAGAGAATTCAACTGGAAAACCAAGACTGGTAGACTCTCTTTTTCTTCAGACAATAGGCAGGAGCCAGGCAGAGTCCAGGGATTCTTGGAACACCTATCTTTTCTTCGGAGGACACTAAGTTCTATTTGAAGACAAAGTTCAATATGGCAACAGGACTGATGGGACACGAAGGAGTCGCTACCGTGATTTGGTGACAGTTCTTCAAAACGACAGTGTCTCAAGGAAAGGTGGACCTAGGAACTCCTGAACTTTTGGGTTGCCTTAAGTGAGAAATCAGCATGGCTCAGGTAAAAAGCTCTAGAGTCCTCCTCCAAGATAAGTGACCTGACACCTCATCTCCTTTCAACTTAGGCAAGTCTCCTGGCTTGTGAAGGCCTAGCAGGTGTGAGTTTGGTTCCCACTGCAGCCAGCAAGAAGATGATGCTGAGCCAGATTGCCAGCAAGCAGGCCGAGAATGGCGAGCGGGCAGGTAGCCCTGATGTGCTGAGGTGCTCGAGTCAGGTACAGCGCTTGAGTCCATTGTGGCACCTGGGGCTATGAGTTTAGATTTGATTTGTCTTCAAAGGGTCACCGAAAAGACAGTGATAAGTCCCGGAGCCGCAAAGATGATGACAGCTTGTCTGAGGCCTCTCATTCAAAAAAGACTGTTAAAAAGGCAGGTAATGGGGTGATCCCCCAAACTCATACGGCCTCATGACATGCCTGATTATTGCCCCCAGGTGGTGGTAGTGGAACAAAATGGTTCTTTTCAAGTAAAGATTCCCAAAAATTTTGTTTGTGAACACTGCTTTGGAGCCTTTCGGAGCAGTTACCACCTAAAGAGGCACATCCTTATTCACACTGGTAAGTCTCTTGTTTATATTCAAAAGGGGGAGCCCACATTCACTTCTCTGTCCACCTGGGCCAGGTGAGAAGCCATTTGAATGCGATATATGTGATATGCGTTTCATCCAGAAGTACCACCTGGAACGCCACAAGCGTGTGCACAGTGGTGAAAAGCCTTACCAGTGTGAACGGTGTCATCAGGTAAGGCTCATCCCTGCTACAATACCCCACACGCTCAGGCACTTAACCCTCCCTTTCTTCTCAGTGTTTTTCTCGGACAGATCGATTACTCAGACACAAACGGATGTGCCAAGGGTGCCAGTCCAAGACTTCCGACGGGCAGTTTTCTCTATAGGCGCAAGGGGCCCCGGGTGGTGGGAGTGATCAGAAGAACCTGCCGAAGAGCACACCCCCTCTGGTCTGATGGTCCCACCACCGCCCCATGTGAACCTGTCCCACTCCTGGAGGAGTGGACCCAGGAGACCAGAAGAGTGCATCAGGGGACAGTGGCCCCAGAACCTCAGCTCTGTAAATAATCTGAGACTATGAGTATCTCGGGGAAGTTCTTACAGCATTCCTGGGTAGGGGAGCTAGTCCCTGGACCCTTGGCTGAGGTCATAGGTGGGGACTCAAGGTACAGGACCAAGACTGAAGTGTGGCTCCCACAACCTTGGACTCCAGCTGGCAGCTGAAATGGAAAAGATTGGGGAAGGGGATTTGTTTGTTCTGTTCTTGTTTTTGTTTATCCAAAAGCAACTTCAGCGGGTAAACTGTGGATACAGGTAATCCAGAGGCATAAGAGTCCTGGTCCAAAGTAGGGACTATAGCTGGTCCAGCTCTCCCCAAAAATTGGGTTTTTAGTTGCAGTAGCTCCTCAGTGTTTCACAATCCTGCACTTCGCCTCCTTTTTGAGGAAGAATAAGGTCAGGAATGGCAGCTGAGCTTACTTTGGCTTCCTTATACACTGTAGGGACAAAAGGAAAAACGGGGTGGAGCAGACAAGGGCTGGATCCAAAAAGTGGATGGCACCTCTTCCTTCCTCAAGGGAAAAGGAAGAGTTGTGCCAGTGGGTGTTGTCATGGCCCATGTCACATTGGCACCTGATGGCATCAGCTCAAATGCCTTTAGGAGGAAACTTGGGTGAGAGTGGCCCATGAAGCCCTTTTCTTCTTTTTTTGGGGAGTCGGTCTTGGAGATGGTATGTGGCTACCTCGCTGCCATTGACTCCTAAAGTGAGACAGATGTGTTGAGCAAGGAGTCATGGAAGTCAAAGTGGGTTCTCTCTCCTTGTGCCCTCTTAGGAACAACCCAAGACTGGTCCCAAGTTGGCTAACAGCTGCTCAAGAAACAAAGGAATCTGGGGTCTTCTGACATGCCTGTTGAGCAGTAGGAGCTGTTCTCCCTCCCCAAGTCCTATCACTGTATTCAGGTAGAGGAGGTAGGGAGGGGTCTGTCCTTTGGTCCCAAAAAACAAGATCTCGGCTTGCTTCCTGATGGCCATCCCTACCCAACAGAGTGTGGGGGATGGGGGTGGGGGTGCTGCAGAGAAAAGACTAAAGAAGAAACCTAATGTAGGTTCCATTCTTAACCATATTCTTTGCTCCTCTCTGCTCCAATACCACCACCTTGTCCACTCCCAAAAAAGTAATCGGGTGTGTGTGTGTGTGTGAGAGAGAGTGTGTGTGAGATATGAATGCATGTATTTGTATGCTTGCAGGAGATGGCATATTATTGAGCCAAACCCTTCTCTGGCCCTCACCTTCAGGGAGGATGAGTGGAAAATAGCCTCCTCTTGCCCAAACATGAAGGGTGCTTGAGGTCTCAGCAGGAGCTGAAGAACACAATTTGGGGAACAGAAGGGCTTTTGTTTTGGAGGGTTTTTTTTTTTAAGATGAATTCAACAGCCTGGTGGTTAGGATGTTTCTAACCCAAGCCAGGGCTTGTGAACATGAATTTTCTAAGGTGAAATAAACCTTTTCTTTCTGCTAAAGAAAGAATCCTTATGGGAAGTTTTGGGGTTTGGTTGACCCCCACTGTAACCTGACCTGACCTGTGGCGGGTACGGGAACTGTCTTAGTAATCATGGAGACTGGCTGAACCTGAGTGCCAAGCTGTCAGTAGGGTCTGAGATGGGAAACTCCTGAAAGTATGATTTCATTTCCCAGAAAATGTAAAGAATGGATACCAGCAATGATTCCTGGCTGTTACCTATTCTGGAGGGGTGGGGTTGGGGAGGGGGTTGTCCATACCTCTGTGGTATGAGTATTTCAGGGAAAAAGAAAGCAGGCATGGCACCCATTCGATTTTCCCTGACAGCATCTGAGATCCTTTTGGGGAGACGCTGAGGAGTGTTTGCTGCCATGTACTCTTACAGCTCTATGCTGACACTCCCATTTGATGTGGTCCAGAACTTAGACCTCAGTCCTTGGATCAGCCCTGTGGTCCCTGCAAGCAGGGGCATCTTTCTGCATGTGAGCCAGCCCCCTTCCTGTTCAAGGGTTCTGCTGGATCTGGGCTTTTCCTGTCCTTCACTTCTGGGATGATTCACCCCACATCTTCCAGTACCCTGTAAACCATTTTAAAATATTTAGAAAACTATCCTCCCAAAAATGCTTTTGAAAATGAGAGCCCTCTGTCCCTGCCACTTACAGCTAGTCTCTTTGGGATAGGGGTGTATGTGGAGAGATTCATGTAAGTCTCACATGAGTGACCTGTGCCCCTATGTGTACTAATGTGTGTACTGGGTCAGAAGGTGCCCTGGGTTCCCACAGACCTTGGTTTCCTGCCTGGGTGGGTGGGAGGGAGGGAACTTCAGAGAGTATGTGCGAACAGCCATAGCAGAGCCACCCCTGCCAAGGACCCAGTGAGGGAAACTCAGGAGCAGGTGGTTGGTTCAGTTCCCGCGCTGATGTCTGGGGCAGTGCATGTGTGAGAAGAGAGGCGCAAAGCAGTGAAAGGAGTGATTTGGCATCCAGAGGGCCCGGGAGCCCCACGGATACCCCAGGGAAGCCACTGACTCACACCGCTGCAGAGGCTCCTGGGCCCAATGCCCGACCCCTGCTGGCCAGCATGGGGCCTAGCACTGGAAGATGCCTCAGGTGTGTTTGGAGTGGGGGAAACGGAAGTAGGGCACGCTCTCAGAGACCAGGATAGAGAGTCAGGGAACCTGGGAAAGAGTAGTGCCAGTTCCGGGTAGGCTGCTGCACCAGGCCCTACCAGCTCAGGCTATAAACAGTCTGCTTTGCCCCAAGTCTTTTCCGTCCACCCCCAACAGCCTTGTCATCACTTAGCTACTGATCACGCCCATGGCTTGACATTGGAGGGTTACATTAGTGGAGTCCGCCACAGCTTCGAACCCTCTCCCCAGATGCCCTTTGCCTCTGCTGTGGCCCTGGGGTTTTATCAACTGTCCCCTTCCTATCCTCCTCTCCACCCTGTTTTTTGTTTTTTTTTTTTTTAAATAATATTTTGCTATGGGGGAGGGGAATATCAAATGGACAAGATCACTTTTAAATGGTAGTTTTTATAAGATGTTATAAACTTGTATCTTTTTACCATTAAAGTGCAGTGTATGTTCCTTCGTGATATATTTAGGATATTTAAATAAAAGGAAAATGGGGCTTTTCTACATACTATCTCCTCTTTGGGGAAGCTTTTTCATACTGGTTTTAGTTGTTTTCCTTTTTTCTCCCTACATAATCACCCCACAACTTCCAGCACCCTATAAGCCATTTTAAAACCCCTTCTCCACAGAGGAACAAGCAAGTAGGAGCAAAAACAGGGCATCAGTTCTGAGCAAGACGAAAAAGCACACGCAGCAGGACGGAAGGAGGCTAGACACCAACAGATGCAGTGTCTCTGACCTGGGACCCCCCTGCATCCGCAGCACTTGAGAATTCATAGGCCCTTTCCAGACCTGGCTTCCTGGGTCCCAGGGTGCACCCCGGGAGTTTCCTGCACATTCGCGCTTGGGCACCTCTCCCTGCCCTCAGGTGGCAAGAGGAGGATGGACAAGAGCTTTCCCGAGGCCCAGGCTATAAACAGTCTGCTTTGGCCTTGATGAGGTAAAGCAAAGTGACAGCTGTGGTCTGAGGTAAGACTTTATTGTATACTTGGGTGGGGTAGCCCAGATGGATGCAAGGTTGCAGGCATGGGAAGCAGCCCTCTTGGGTGTCACTCTGAAAATGAAGTAGGGTGGTGGCCGCACCTCGCCAGTGAATTAGTCCCCTACCAAGGTCTTACAGACCCACCCTTCCTCTCACCCTCCAGTTCCCACTGTCCTCCAAGGAGAAGAGCCTTGGGTAAGTGTCCCTCCCTCCTTCAGAGAGTGGGACTGTCTGCCTCTTGAAAGCGAGGATTGATGGTGGTCGTGATGGCACTTTTGTAGAGAGGATTACTGTCCTGGAGAAAGATGTTGCAGATTATAAGCAAAAATCCCAGGATTCCTCGTCCCCTTTCTAGACCTAAGAGGCCAGCCTTGAGCCGAATCCTAGGAGCTGATGGAAGTTAGCAGAGGGGTTGGTTACATGTGCCAGGGGCTGGGGGAACCCAGTGGGAGGAATCAGGGCTGGTCTTGTGGTGGGGGAACAGCTAAAAAGGGGCCTAACCAGGAAGTCTCCTCACCTGCTTCCAGTTGAGTTGTTGCTGCTCCTTCTCAAAGCGACTGTATTCCCGGCGGTCATAGATTTCCACCGAGAGCCGGTAAGCCAGGACCAGCCCCAGCCCCACTGCCACGATGCCCCCTACGCAGCCCAGCACAATGGCCTGCGTGTGGTCTGCTCCCTCTGTGAACAAGAAACCAGACACACTTGTGGGAGCTGGAGCATAGGGACAGATCATCAGTTGCTCACAGTGTGTCCAGCCTGTCCAACCCTGTCTGTCACTGAAAGCAAAGGGAACCCAGGGAGGTCCAAGGTTATCCTCACCGCCCAGGGCCTTAGCCTCGTCCACTTGCTCAATTGCCTCTGCCTTTGTCCTGGATTCACAGTTCTGCTTCAGCCCCCAGCCTGTTTCCCATTATCTTCACTCTGCATCCCCAGAGTTGAGACCCTGCCCATCAAACTTCCAGGGTTTGTGGCATCCCTGCCCACTTACTTTCTTGGGGTCTCACTCTGAGCACGACCGTGCCTCTGGCGTCATCCTCCACCAAGAAGAAGAACAGCTGGTTGTCCAGGGTCCGCTCTTTGCACCAGCCATCATCCAAGATAGGGGCCAAGGCCAGGGTCACATTGGTATGGGCACAAGCTGTACTGCAGTTGGTGGCCAGTGGGCCAGTCCTGAAGGCCCCACACTCTGCACAGTCCCTGTGTAGTAGATGCCAATAGGTTACCAGCTGGGCAGTTGTCACCCAATGCCCCTTGCCCAACTACAAGCAGGACGGAGAGTAGGCAGATGGGAGTAGCTCAACAAGCCCCACTGTGCCCCTGCTCCCAAGATGCAAGACCTGAGGCCTCACCGGTGTCTCTCGCATGGTGTCTTGCAGCCTGGGCATTGGTCGCATAGAGCACCATAGTAGCCGTCCAAGCACTGGCAGCGGTTGCATTTGCAGCGTCCATGCCCACTGCAGAGCCCTCCCTCGGGACTGATGCAACTGTCCATGTCCCCACTGCATTCGCATGCTCTGCCCGTGCGGTTGGCATGACAGTGACATACTCCACATTGGCAGCGACCAAAGCCTGGGGTAGAGCCATGCAGAGGGTGACAACCATACTCCACACACACAGTTGGCCATCATGTGGCACGACAAGCCCACGCATCCAATCTTTTTGAAGTATGCCAACCACACCCTCTAACCCATACACCGGAATCTTTTGATATTTGCCTTCCATGCCAGGAGATTCCCAGAGCCTAAGTGCCTTGGGAAGGCCTCTCAGACCCCGCCCTTCTCCCCAAGGCTCCAGGTACCTCCGCAGAGGATGCCCTCATGTCGCTCACAGCTGGCATCGTCACACTCGCACAGATGCCCAGAGCTCTGTCCACTGCAGCTGCAGCGTCCACATTGACAGTGACCCTTTCCACTGCACAGGGGCCCTGTGCCATTGGGAGCCCGGCACCCAGATTCCAGGTCTGGGGAGGACAGCTCTGCCACAGAGCACTCACAGAGCCGACCTAGGCGGCCAGGGGCACAGCTGGAAGGGGAAGGCAAAGGAGAGAAGTAGGTCAGAGGGTTTGATCACCCCTGACTTGTCTCTCCCAGGAACCTCTAAACCCAAGTTCTCAAAAGAGTTGGAGACAGACAAACAGCTGAAAGGATGTTAAGTATAGTGAAACACTGAGGGGTGAGAGAGTGGAGGGAGCCCCAGTCAGGGGGAGGGCCTGGACATACATGGGAAGCTTCAAGGGATGAAACTGAGTGGGGAGTCGGGATGTCGAGGAGACTCCTGTGGGGGGGATGGAAAGCAGCGGAGGAATACGGGCCAGGGTTGGTTGGTTGTTGGGAGCCAGGTGGTTGAAGGGAAGAGGAGGCCCTCACCTGCATACACCACATTGTAGGTGTCCCTGGCCATCACTGCAGTGGGGAGCCTGGGGCTGGGTGTCACTGCAATTACAGTCACACAGCGTGTGCAACTCCACAATCAGCTCCTCTGAGAAGCCAAGGGCCCGGAGCCTCAGGAGATGGGGCTCTGGGAGGCAGTGGGTGGCTTGGAGAGAAACCCAGAAAGTCACCTGAGAAGAGGCAGGAATCAGGCCATGGTTATACACATGCACACACACATACCCCAAACTCACCAATCATCCAGAACCTCACCCCTTAGTAAATGAAGGGATGGGGTCATGTTAACACCCAACTCCTAGAAACATGCCTGAGGAAGCCACTCAGACTGCTCCAGGAAGGATGGATGGAGGACTACCTCAGGCTCTCATGTCACTCCCTGTACCTGCCACCCATCTTTTCCTGCCTGCTTAATTTCCCACTCCCACCTCCCCCTGCCCGCCTTCTGCCTGTGCTTGCTGGCTCTCACCGTCTGGTTGATTCGGACGTGGTTGCACTGTCCTCGATCCTCAGCCTTACCCTCCCTCTTCTCAGGACCCTCACACTGGGATTCGTAAGAAATGTGGACCCCAGGAGGGAGTGAAGAGTGTTCAAGGGTCACGGTGGAAGACAGGCTCTATGGGAAGAGAGCGAGTGGATAACCACGTGAAGGCAGAAAAGGACTCCAACCCCACCTTATGTCCTCTCCAGGTGTTCCCAATTCTGCCAGCACCCTGCCCTCTGCCACCTGGGGCTCCTTCCATTCTGCCCAGTCGAGGCATTTCTGGAGGGAGGACCCGTGAGAACCTTGCATAGAACATACAGGATCCAGAGGCCTCTAATACAGCATTTCAGTGCAGCTGCCAGCAAGGGCCACTGAGGGTCACAGGCTGGCCAGGTGCTGTAAATGTACAGAGACCATGTTTGTGAAGCCCCACATCAGGACACATAACCTGGGTGCATGCCAGGTCTAAAGGGCAGATTCATTACAGAGTTTATCTTGGGAAATTTGATACTGTCTCAGATTTTCTTGCCATAGGTTTAGGAGATGCTCCCTGTTATCAAGAAGCCTACAGCCTAGTTGCAGAGGTAAGACCTAAACCACTAAGAATTTTTATGGTTCCTTCTACCTGTAAAATTCTATGGTTCTTGTGAAGAATAGCTCTGAATTATTTATAAACTTAGTGAAAGCAGGCTCCAGATCTCACATTGTTTATGTACAGACTGACTGGGGACAAATGCCAGCCCTTCTGTTTGTTATCTTTGTGACCTTGGACAAGTCACTTAGCCTCCTTGTGTGGGTTTCCTCATCTGTAAAATAGGGATGGTAACAGTTATGAAGCAAGGCTTTTGGCAGGGTTAAATGAAGTAGCAAACAGTATGTACACCTAGGATGGTGGGCGCATGAAATAAAAGCTCAGTGATTGAAACTTTCCTTTCTTGCCCAGAGCAGAGCTCCATGCTGTC